AGCCCTGGCAAGCATAACCAGGAAATGTGAGAGAGTTCAAGCTGGAAGGTGGAGAGCAACCCTCAACCAATGGAGACAGAAATTAGGAGACAAATGCCCCAGACTCTGTGTTCTTCAGTGGGACAACGGCAGGCACACATTCTACCCTGTTTTTCAGAGTCTGAAGCAAGATTAAAAATAGTTGTCTACTAAAGCAATCAGCTCAATAACACATTTTTCTTAGCGTTTTTCCCCCTTCCCTCTTTCACTCTCTCCACCTCATTTCCTTTCAGATTACCACCATTTTCCATTCAGCAGACATTGACTGAGATCCTACTTTGTGTCATGCACCACGCTGCACTATGGAGTATACAAAGATAAGAGAACAACCGTAGGTATCAGAGAGCTCATGGTCGAGAAGGAAATAATGCATAAAGCATTTGGAATAGAGGGAATATACAGGGGACTGCGGGAGGGCAGAGCTGGTCAGGACGGGTAATGTTCCAGCTTGGTTTTAGACGATAACGGCGTGTCACTACTGAAAGGTGGGAAACAGCAGCCCATATTTACTGAAAAATACGTCAGCAAAAGGATAAGTCTTTTCTGGGGTTGAGGGTTGCTGTCGCAGAGGGGCAAGGAGCCAGAACCCTTTGGGCCTCTGTGTGTTTGGGTTGGGGTGGGCACACAGTTGGTTTTCAGTGCATTTCAGTTGAAGACGAGTAACCCAGGCAAACCAAGGGGAGAAGCTTTGGGAAATCAAGAAACCTGTCCCAAGTCCCCAAAGTTGAGCACCAACCACAGAAAAGCCAGTTTAGCTAGTCTGGGCGGTCAGTACGAGGACCCCGGTCGCCGTCAGGAAAGCGCCATCCCTACAGACCTGGCCCCTGTGCTCTAGGGGTGGCGGAGCCTGCTCAGTTGCCAGGATGCGGTGGATCGGTTGCGGAGGAGCAGCGCCCCGGGGCCCAAGTCCCAGCTCAGGCCCGGGCTCGCGCCGCGGGGGCGGGGCCTTGGACGCACGCTCCTCCCAGGCGTCCCTCCCGCCCTCAGCCGCGCGCCGGCCACCCGCGCGCCTGCCGCCCGTTGCCCAGGCAACCGTCGTGCCGCGTCTTCCTGAGGTAGCTCCTGTCAGCCCACTGATCCCACCACCCGCTCCCTACTGCCCCGCGGTCTTCGCGTGAGCTCGGAGACTGAGGGACAACAAAAATGGCGGAGGGGAGCCAGTCGGCGCCTGAGGCAGGTCTGTGGGGGCGGCCGATCTGGGGAAGGCTGACTTTGACTTTTATTTCAATTTTTTTAAATAGGCAATGATATGGGAAATGATGATGCCATTGGAGGGAATGTGAGCAAATATATAGTGCTTCCAACTGGCTATTGTGGACAGCCCAAGAAAGGACATCTTATCTTTGATGCTTGCTTTGAAAGTGGTAAGTATATTAAAGGCTTTTCCTTTTAAGTTTAAAATCCAATTCTCTTAATTTTTATTACCAGGTAACCTGGGCCGGGTGGACCAGGTCTCTGAGTTTGAGTATGATCTGTTCATTAGGCCGGACACCTGTAATCCACGCTTCCGAGTCTGGTTCAACTTTACTGTTGAAAATGTGAAAGAATCACAGGTGAGGGAAATAGTGGATACCTTCAGAGTGGTTAAAGATGAACTTCTCCCTCTTTCTTTTTCAGAGGGTCATTTTCAACATTGTTAACTTCAGTAAAACCAAGAGTCTCTATAGAGATGGGATGGCCCCTATGGTGAAATCTACCAGCAGACCAAAATGGTAAGTGATCTACAGAATGGGACCCCTTCCTGTATGCCCAAATTTCTTTGTTTATATATTTTAGGCAAAGGCTGCCACCCAAAAATGTTTACTACTACCGCTGCCCGGACCATAGGAAGAACTATGTGATGTCCTTTGCCTTTTGTTTTGACCGAGAAGAAGATATTTACCAGTTTGCTTACTGCTACCCATATACATACACTCGCTTCCAACATTACCTTGACAGCCTGCAAAAGAGAAACATGGATTACTTCTTTCGGGAGCAGCTGGGCCAGAGTGTGGTAAGGCCTGTGCCAGGTTTGGGTTACTCATTTCAGTGCCCTCACAGTGTGTTTTCTTTTGCAGCAACAACGAAAGCTTGACCTCCTGACGATAACCAGCCCTGGTGAGTAGGCGTGGCCCTTCTGCCTTTGCTTTATCAAATTCACCCCCATTCTACATCTCACCAGGAGCTGCAGCAGCTAGGAATCAACTTGCTACCTTTCTTGCGCTGCCAGTAGGAGGTACTGGCTTGTCTGAACTCCTCCCCAGACCATCTTCAACAACAGAACTGCAGTGTGATGTGGCCAGTCATAGACTGGGAGCCTTCTGAAATGCTGACCAGGAATTTGAAAGCCTTAATCTGCTTGATACCTTCTTTAAAGTCTTATTTTGTTTATTGTGAATAATTTCAAATATGCAGAAAAGAGTAGCGATATAATGAACAGCCATTTATTGCCCCCATGCCAACCCCTTGGCTTTGTCATATCAACATGTGTCTTATATGCCAGAGTCACCTATTTTTGGACGAAAATTATAAATGTAACTGAGACTATTCTATACTCCTTCCTAATACATCTTTGTCCCTTCACCCTACAGGTAAGCACTGTCATGAATTCAATGTTTTTCCTTATCTTTGTATCAAAAAATGTAACTGGTATTGCTTTACAAATTCCTGTGGTATCACACTATCAATGTCATTCTATGACTTTTTCCCTACTCATGATTATATTGTAGAGATTCACTTATATTGAAACACATAGCTCTGCTTCATTTATTTTAATTGCTGTTAGATATTCCATATATGATTGAATTACAATTTATCCATTGTATTGATCAGAATTTAGGTTATTTATAGCCACTTGCAATTGCAAATAATGCTGCTTAGAGCATTTTTGTGCATGTCTCTTTACGTATGAGTATGAGAATTTCTCTAGGGAAAATGATTTATTAATTATATGCATCTTCAAATTAACTACATAATGACCAATTGTTTTCCAAAGTAATTGAACATATTTACTCTTCCAATAGCAGAATGTAAGAGTTTTCATTCCTCTGCAGCCTTAACACTTGAAATTGTCAGACTTATAAATTTTGCCAGTTGTCATGATGAACATGAAATGGTATCTTATTGCTGTTATAATATATGTTTCCCTAATTACTAATGAGATAGGGCATCTTTTTATATCTTTATTGTCCACTTTGGTTTCTTCTGTGAATTGATTTTTCATATCCTTTATCTGTATTCTATTGGGTTGTCTCTTTTTATTGATTTTTAGGAGTTTATTGTTCTGAGTATCAGTACTGTGTCACTTATATACATTGCAAACGTCTTCTCCCAGACTATGGCTTGTATTTTTAAATTTTTTCCATGATGTGTTTTGATATATGCGAGGTTTTAAAAAATTTTTTTATGTAGTTGAATTTATCGATCTCTTGTTTTATAGGCTTTACTTTTGTGGCTTATTTAAGAAATCCTCCCTATCTAAATATCGTATTCTCCTGTATTTACTTCTAAAATTTCTCAAGTTTTGTGTCACACTTGGGTCTTTACTTGTCTCATTTAGGACTGATCTTTGTATATGAAATAGGAATTTATTTTTTTGTGTGTGTATGGATAACCCATTGTCTCAGCACCATAAACCACTAGTCTATATTTCTACCCATTAGTAATTACACATCTGTCATCTATCAATTTTACTATATACAAAATCTATTTTCTTCTCGATACTATTGCATTGGCCTACCACGCTTAATTCTGCATCGATTCAACATTGTCTTATTTATAATAAATTCTAATTTTCATATCATCTTAATAATTTATGGGGAAATACCCTTGGACCTTTGCCTTTCATGCTTATCTTTTGAAAGCAACAATTAAATTTTTAAAATACAGTATAATAATCCTTATATTGTGACAGGTGAATTTAATGTATTTTCATTTATTATAATAACTAATATATTTAGACATATTTCTACCACCATATTTGTGTTTTCTGTTTATCATTCACTTTATTTCTTTTCTGCCTTTTAAACATTTTTATATGTTACCTTTTTTATTGCATTCTCTGTGGATTTGGATGCTATCTATTTTATTTCTAACCTTAACTGGTTATATGTGGGTATGTACTTAGCTATACATTTTCTTACAACAAAGTCTACAGTTACTGCGACTTTCTAGCATTCTTTCAGCCACATAAAGGCCTTACATGCTTTAACCACCTATTGAACACTGTCACCTAGTTATTCTTGTTTAGACTAAGTTAAACTTTTTGGAAAAAGGAAAACAATGTATTATTATTATTAGCTCATTGACTTTTCCTACATAGTTTATGAATTTTTGCATTCTTTTGTTTATTGTATATCAAGCCTTTCCTATATTACCTTACCAAAGTGCATTCTTTAATAGCTATTTTAGTGAGAGTCCATGGTAACCCTCTTAATCTGTATATATTCTTGTTTTGACTTCTGTCTGGAATGATAACTTGGCTGGGTATAAATTTGAGTTTGAGGAGGATGTTCCTTTGAACTTTAAGGATTTTTTCTTTGTTTGGAGCATAATACCATTTATATAAGCTTAAAAGCATGCAAAACAGCAGTACATTTTGGGGATAGTGATGTAACCAAAATGCAGTAGTGATGTATATGTGTAGTGATGTAACCAAAATGCAGGTTCAGTCACTTGCCATTTGCAGAGTCCAGTTAACAAAAATGAAGTCTGGTATAAAGAAAGTGACTTTTAGTCTGGGCACAGTGGCTCACACCTGTAATCCCAGCACACTGGGAGGCTGAGGCAGGCAGATCACGAGGTCAGGAAATAGAGACCATCCTGGCTAACACGGTGAAGCCCTGTCTCTACTAAAAATACAAAAAATTAGCCGAGCGTGGTGGCGGGCGCCTGTAGTCCCATCTACTCGGGAGGCTGAGGCAGGAGAATGGCGTGAACCTGGGAGGCAGAGCTTGCAGTGAGCGGAGATCACCCAGCCTGAATGACAAAGTAAGTCCTGTCAAAAAAATATAAAAAATTTTTTAAAGTGACTTTTAATCCCAAAACTATCTTAGGGGAAGAAGCCGGCACTTTTAAAGGAGAATGGCACGCAGGGGAGGAAGTGAGCAGGTTGGGGAGGTCCATGTGCTAGCTCTGGTGCCTTATCAACCGGGCAGTTGAGCTGGTGACTGCTTGTGCCTTCATGGGCAGCAGTAGGCTGAAAACTCCCCAGGTGGGAGAGAGTTTTATAGTGGGACTTTGAGTTATGAATCAACTGTGATCTCTCAAGGCAGTCTCCTGGTGGGAAGGAGTTCCTTGTTGGAGCTTCTAGGCACATAGTTAGATAAATTTGCCCTGTAAAGAGTGTCTGGTGAAGGGGTGGTAAAATATTATATTTGCATTTCTACAGGGCTAAGTAGGAAGTAGGAAACCAGGGAAATGAGAAAAGAAGAGACAGAGAGAGAAAAATAAACTATCTCTTAGGAAAATGGGGGCACACCATTACAATCAGTTCTCCACTGCCAAGTTCCATTTCATTTTGTTGGGATTTGGTTGTCACCATATTCATTCTGGCTACTCCCTGCTGAAAGGAGGCATAGTCATTGGGTGTCAGAATGAAACTGATCTATTTGGAGTTGAAAATATTGATGAGTACCAAGACTTATAGATGATAGTTGTTGCATTATGGTAAAAGGTCTGGAAAGTCACTGGGAAAGCCTGTCTTGCATTCCCATATAGAGGATGCAACAGCAGTAGAATTCACAGTGGAGAAGTATGCCTATTTTTTCATTGTCTTCTGGGATCCATAGTTGCTGATGAGAAGTCTGCCATCATATAATTGTTTTGGTAACCTATTTTTTTCTTGGGCAGGTTTCAATATTATTTTTTAATCTGAATGTTTTGCCTTTTCACTTTGTTGGGTCTAGATGTGAATTTATTTTTATTTATCCTGCTTGATACTCTGAGTATACTTTTCACTTAAGATTCTATGTCTTTCTTTAATTTAGGGAAATTATTGGCAAATTAACTCTTCAAATATTGCTTTTATCCTTTATTCCTTTGACTCTCTTCAACAATTTCTATTGGACAAATGCTAGATGCTATTAAGCAGCCCTCCATGGTTCTTAATTGATTTTTCATAACTTTTATTATTTTTGTCTTACTGCACTGATTTTGAATTCCTCACAAGTAACTTGCATTTATAAATTCACTTTTGACCATGTCTAGTCTAGATTTTTTTCTGTCTCTTTCAATATTTCAATGACTATGTTTTTTCATTTCCAAGATTTCTAATTTTATTCATACCCACCTGTTCTTGTTTTATTTCTGCCTGTTCTGTTTCATAATTTCTTGTTCAGTTTTAATGTCTTCATTTGTTTCTTTGAACATCCTCAATATGCTTATTTTAAAATCTTTGTTCCATAAAATAAGTTTCATCTGGAGGAAATTCAAGTTCCAATTGTTGATTTTGTTTAGTATCATTTTTAGCATTCGATTTCTTCATGTGTTTTGAAATTTTAATTTGTAAGATCACTTTGAGAAGGAAATTTTCTGGTTTTCTCTTTTCTCACCCCTCAAACTCCCACTGTGTTCACATCTCCCTGTGTGATGGTTTTTGCAGTTGCCTCTACCCACATCTTCAGTATAGGACCTGGGGAATATTGAGTATATTGCAGATTCAATGACAAAAAGTTAACAGAACCATTGCATCTGGTTCCTGAGTCTATATTCCTCACCTCTCTATACCTACAATGGATGAGAGCTATCTCCCAAAAGTTATGCAGCAGCCTTTTTTTCTAGGCTCCTTTCATGACAGGAGAGCCCCACCCAAGGTCCTTGCTCTAAGCAGAAGCTTATCTCTGATTCCCATCTCCTGTAGTGTACTTTTAGTCTCCCTTATCCCATAGGAGGCAGACGTCCAACTGCTACTGTCTTCTTCTACATTCAGATTTCAGCTAGCCAGTAGCCCCAGAACCACTTACCCTTTTGCATTTCTGTACATTTGAGCTTTGTGGTGATGTCTCCCACAATGGAGCCCAACAATATAGTTTCATTTCTTTTTTCACATATTATCCAATATTACTATTTGATGGGAATAAATGGGCTTATTGAAATATGAACTTATTTAGTCGTTTGGCCCAGAAGTTCAACTACAGTTTCTTCTTTACTTTTTAGAAAGTTGATTTTCCTATAACCTCGTCAGTAGAAGGGAGGCAATATGAGGAAGTACCGTATTCTTTTCCTGTCCAGGTAAAATCCTTACCAGCAGACTGAGGAGAGAGACTTATTTTTTGTCCAAGTATACACAGTTGTAGATATAATTTTTAAAATGAAATTTGAATGATACCATATAAACTATTGTTATTCGAATGTAGTGTGAACATCTTCCAATATTATTTAATATTCTCTAAGAGGGAATCTTATATGGCTAAAAAGCATTCTATTCTATTTTTAATTCCCCTATTGTTGTATATTATTACTGTTGTTGTCTCCAATTATTTCATTACAAATAACACCACGGTGAGCATTCTTATATAAAAATTTTGGTCTATATCTCTAACTATTTCTTTAGGAAAAATTCCTAGAATAAGAATTACTGAGGAGAGGTATACATCATTCACTAGTTGTGACACTGAAGTAACAATTACATCAAATTGCAAAAGCTTAAAAAGCAAAGGCTTATTCACTCTTGGTACATGTCCCTTTTGGACTGCAGCCAGTTATGCTTTGTATCTTTTGTGTTCTAGCAGCCAGGCGGAACAGTCATCCTCTATTTGTAATATCACTGGGTGTCTTAGTTGGGGTTCACTAAGAAGCAGACCTTTACACAAAGACTTTAGTGCAAATTGGAGGTGATCCCAGAGACATTGGTAGAGGAGTGAGGAAGTGAGACAGGAAAAGAAAAAAAGCCGAGAAAGATTCATTATCAAGCAAGCTACCACAGAGGGCAACTGGGACTTAATCCCACTGGAGAGCCCATGGAACCAGTGTGGAAAATAAGCTACATAGTTATACTTCTCAGGGACAAAGGAGCAGGAGAGAGGGTGGAGGTGTTGATTCCCTGACACTTCTGATCTGCTCAATGTATGCAATGACCAGATTCCAATGGGTCAGAGAAAACCTTCGGGATGGATTTGCAGGTGTTGCCAGTTGGAAGTTATTCAACACATCCAGAAATAATAAGCTGGGAAAATAGGTTGGATTGTGGGGAGGCCTAGCATTTGCCATGTTAGTCATTGTGACAGAGGGAAAAGGGAGGGATGAGGAGCCACGACTCTCCCCTTAAAAACTCTTAGAAGGCGTCACTTCTGCCTAAATATCCTTGATCAAAGCAAGGATTTGAATTTATGGTCATATGACCATAAATTCAAATGGGTAGATATGTGCAATCTTCCCATAGGGAAGTGCACTGCAATGAGGATGACATGAATATTTTTCAATGACTAATATACTTTATCATACTTTTAGAAAGATTTTTATATTCCCACCAAGTTAAAAGTGCTGGTCATACCTTTTTTTAATAACAGCTTTATTGAGATATAATTCACATGCCATAAAATCCTCATTAAAGTGATAATTTAGTGGTTTTCAGCATATTTACACAGTTGTGCAACCATTACCACTACCTAGTTCCAGAACACTGCCATCACCCCAAACATAAACTCCATACCGACTGGCAGTCATTCTCAATTTCTCCTTTTCCTGACCCCTGGCAACCGCTGTTATAACTTTCTGTCTCTATGGATTTGCCTATTGTGGACATTTTATATAAATCAAATCATACCATATATGGCCTATTGTGACTGGCTTTTTTCACTTACCACAGTGTTTTCAAGGTTCACCCATGTTGTAGCATGTATCAGCATACTTCATTCCTTTTTCTTGCCAAATAGTATTACATTAGATACACCACAATTTATTTTTTCATTCATCTGTTATTGGACATTTGGGATGTTTCCATTTGGGGATTTTACGAATAATCTGCTATGAACATTTGCACAAAAGTTTTTGTGTGGACAGATGTTTTTAATTATCTTGCATATGTACCTAGGAATGGAATTGCTAGTCATATGGTAAACTTTACAATAAAGATTTTGAGAAACTGCCAAACTGCTTGACAAAATCATTGCACCTTTTATATT